ACTAGGGCACAATAATTTTATTTGAGTTTTTGGATTTGGAACTCAGTAGCTTGAAGTCAATTAGCTTTCCTTTACCAGTGTCTAGTCCGTTTGGGCTACTATCACAACACACCTTAGTTTGGGTAATGCATGAACAACGGAACTCCACTGCTCCCAGTCTGGATGATGGGAAGTCCAAGATCAACAAACACGCTGGCAGATTCCTCATCTGTTAGCGTCTGTGCCTCATACAAGAGACCCTCTATGTGTCCTCACATGGCAGAAGCTTGCTCTGGTCTCTTTCATAAAGACACAGTACATTTGTAAATTTATATAGACTATAAAGGCACGAAATTCACATATGAATTTGGGGCAGGGTACAAACATTCACACCATAGCAACCAGTACAATCTTTTCTTGAATAAATGACTTTGACCTTTTTTTTTAAATTTATTTTATTTATTTTTGTAGACAGTCTTGCTCTGTTGCCCAGGCTGGAGTGCAGTGGCTTGATCTCGGTTAACTGCAGCCTTTACCTCCTGGACTCAAGAGATCCTCCCACCTCAGCCTCCCAGTAGGTGGGACTACAGGCATGGGCCACCACACTCTGCTAATTTTTGCATTTTTTGTAGAGACAGGGTCCCGCTATGTTGCTCAGGCTGGTATCGAACTCCTGGGCTCAAGCGATCTGCCCGCCTTGGCCTCCCAAAGTGCTGGGATTACAGGTGTGAGCCGCTGCCACGCCTGGCCTGAATAGGTGACTGCATGCGCTCCAGTCCTAGTCCAGTTGGAGAAGCGGAGAGTTTCCCCTGTCTTAAAGAAGAGGGCCCCCGCAGCCTTCCCGAGAACTTTCCATAGGGCCGTGGCCTCAGGCGGACTGCGAACCAAGATCATCAGCAGGGGGCGGCCCGGTGTTCTTAGAACCCGGGTCCCAAGAGCTTGTGAACAGGGCACGAGTGAAAACCCGGATCCAGGCTGGCTCCGCCGGAACGCGCCCCGAGCTCGCCCGCGCGGCCGCCTCTTCCGCTCCTGATCGGCTCTTCGGGTCTTCCCGGCGCCCAGGCTTGGGCTCATAGGGAGAAAGGAAGCTGCGCTGCATTCTGCGGGACGAACCCTGCTCCGCGCGAGGTGAGTGCGAGCGCCGCATCACATCTGGCCTCCGCTATGGCTAAAAGATGATCTTTTGTTGCAGAATTTTTTTGATTCCTTCTTATTTGGAGAAATCTCCAGCTGCTCTGATGATAGCCTAAGAAGACTGCATGCTGCTTCCTCTCGATGCCAAGCCAGACCCTCTCACAACCTCGGATCTCAGTCCTTCATGGAGACCTGGTCCCAGCAGGAATGGCAGTGCAGGAAATTGGCGCCCAGATGGTTCTTCCATGTGAAGTTGTCTCGGGCTCTGGGCTGACGAGAGAACACCTGGTAACCAGGTTAGCCCTCTGTCAGTCACCCAGGGCAGGGCAGCATGGTGCGGATTCAGAGGAGGAAGCTTTTGGCATCTTGCCTGTGCGTCACAGCCACCGTCTTTCTGCTTGTCACACTCCAGGTACCAAGAATGTGGGTTGTGTAGTGTTGATACACTCAGTGGTTTTTTTTTTTTTTCTTTTTTGGCCTTGGATACCGTTGAGAATCTAATGAAAGTCACGGGCCCTCCCCAGGGAGTTACAGACTCCATGCAATGCTTCAATGATCAGCGGCCTTTATCTAACACCAGGAGCAGCGAGCACATAAAAGAGGTAACACTCTTGGCTGCTAAAAGCGGGACCTGTTGACACTGATAATAATTGTCTTCTCTTTTAGGTCATGGTTGAGCTGGGGAAGTTTGAAAGGAAGGAGTTTAAAAGTTCCAGTTTGCAAGATGGACATACAAAAATGGAGGAAGCACCTACGCATCTTAATTCATTTCTTAAGAAAGAAGGATTGACCTTCAACAGGAAAAGAAAATGGGAATTGGACAGCTACCCCATTATGCTCTGGTGGTCCCCGCTGACGGGGGAGACTGGGAGGTTAGGCCAATGTGGAGCAGATGCTTGTTTCTTCACCATCAACCGGACCTACCTCCATCATCACATGACCAAAGCATTCCTCTTCTATGGTAAGCAGGACTTTCGCCTTTCTCCCTTGTTTATACTAATTAATATCTCATTTTCTTCTCCTAGGTACTGACTTTAACATAGATAGCTTACCTCTGCCTCGGAAAGCCCATCATGACTGGGCTGTTTTTCATGAAGAGTCCCCGAAAAACAATTATAAGCTCTTTCATAAACCAGTGATCACCTTGTTCAACTACACTGCCACGTTCAGCAGGCATTCCCACTTGCCACTAACTACCCAATACTTGGAGAGCATTGAAGTCCTGAAGTCACTCCGATACCTAGTTCCTTTGCAGTCCAAAAACAAGCTTAGAAAAAGACTTGCTCCGCTGGTGTATGTACAGTCAGACTGTGACCCACCATCAGACAGGGACAGCTATGTTCGCGAGCTGATGACTTACATCGAGGTCGATTCCTATGGTGAATGTTTACGAAACAAAGACCTCCCTCAGCAGCTGAAAAATCCAGCCTCTATGGATGCCGATGGCTTTTATAGGATCATTGCACAGTATAAGTTTATCCTAGCTTTTGAGAATGCAGTTTGTGATGACTACATCACTGAGAAGTTCTGGAGGCCACTGAAACTGGGGGTAGTCCCTGTATATTACGGATCCCCCAGCATCACAGACTGGCTTCCAAGTAACAAAAGTGCTATTCTTGTATCAGAATTTTCTCACCCCAGGGAACTGGCAAGTTACATCAGACGACTGGATTCTGATGACAGATTGTATGAGGCCTATGTAGAATGGAAGCTGAAGGGTGAGATCTCTAACCAGCGACTTCTGACAGCTCTCAGGGAACGGAAATGGGGAGTGCAAGACGTCAACCAGGACAATTACATCGATGCATTTGAGTGTATGGTGTGCACCAAGGTGTGGGCTAATATCAGGCTTCAGGAAAAGGTAAGCAAATCAAAGGTGGGCATAGAGCCAGCTTTTAATTCATTTCTCTTTTCTCTTCCTGCAGGGCTTACCACCCAAAAGATGGGAGGCAGAAGATACCCACCTGAGTTGCCCAGAGCCCACAGTGTTTGCTTTCTCACCACTCCGGACTCCACCTTTGAGCTCTTTGCGAGAGATGTGGATTTCCAGCTTTGAACAATCCAAGAAAGAAGCCCAGGCACTAAGGTGGCTGGTTGATAGGAATCAAAACTTTTCATTAGATTCTTGATACTCACCTCACTCTCAACAGCTTATTGGTATTTGGCAAACCTGGTATCCTGCAGCCGAGCATGAACATGAAATACATTAGAACTTGGCAATGAGAGATCCCATCTGTTGGTTTCCAGGGATGTAAGTGAGTAATAAAAGCTGTTTCAAGTTTATCCACTATCCACTCTTCAAGTGAAAAGAACTTATGTGTGTCTACCTTCTTCTCCATACCCTGAGCCACCTCTCTCACTTTCTTTAGTTGTGCCTTGCCCTATCGCCTCCCATTTTCCCTTCAAAGTAGAATGTCTTGTAAAGACACAGTAACTCCTGTGTGTTTTGATTAGTGAGATGTTACCACTTACCCCTTCTGCTGCGCAGAATAATATTAAGAATTGCTATGCTTATGATTCAGGCTGGACAGCCTGGACATTTTGAGCAGCGCGAGAGTAGAAGTGAATACCCCCAGGAACTCCAATTGTGCTGAAGCTGATTTGTCTGTTCGTAGGATGATGTGCAGCCTGTCACAGTGGCAGCCACAGGCATTCAGTTTGTGGGCATTTCCTGTCATTTCGGATCCTGCTATAGGGAAGGTTCAGCTCTCCTGTCTGGGGCATCTACTGGAGCACCTCAGAAGACAAGGAGGAAAACACTGGCTCATGTTTTCTTTCCATGTGAGGGAGGGGAGGTTTCTAGATGATACTAAAAGCCTGTTGCCACTGTTGTGTCATGATTTCCATTCTTCATCATGGAAAGCCACAAGCCTCAGAAGGCAGCCAGAGGACAGGAAGAGTCTGTGATGCTCATGTCTGTGTCATGGCATGAGGGGGAATTGACGAGTGCTTGCTTAGCATCAGCTCTCATTGTATTGAAGGCTGTGCCCTTGGTGTGCTTAGCAGTGAGCAGCGTCTTCATTAGGTAGCTCTGGCTGGGCTTTGTCAGCCAGCGTGTGAGAAAGGAGAACCAAAACCAATACCTCCTTATAGAAGCCAGAAGGATCACATTGGATGAGAGAAGGTGTCTATAACTGGGTTCTTCCCAATCCCAGCTCTTTCATTAACTAAATATGATCTTGGACATATCTCTTAACCTCCATCGGCCTTAGTTTTTGCATCCAAAAAGAAGTGATTGGGCTGGTCTTGGAAGGTTTTTTTCTTTTTTTTCCCCTGTGTAACATTCTTCATTGTTCATCAACATTTAAGAAATTTAATTTTGTAGATGTTTTTACTAAAGAGGGTAACAAACTATTTTGGAACTGCTGTATGTTATTCAAGGGAAGCACGCTGTTTGGAGGAAGGAGCATACTTAATGGGTAGTATTGAGGATGAAAGGGAATTTCTCTCTCTGCCATTTTATTTGATAATATTAAAGAAATAAAGACTGGAAAGGGGGATTCCTTGTTAAAGGTCAGATTTTAAATTGCATATAAAATGAAGTGAGTTGTGTTTTTTTGAACCCTCAAAAGAAAGCCTGAGAGGTGATTTATGCCTCTGGCAAGGTATTATCATGATAACTTCAGTTCTTCTCCATAAATGCCTTCAGCAAATACCCAGTGCTTATGTGCTGTGTGTATGTCTTAAACCTTAACTTTCATGAAATCTCATTCCATCTTAGTTCTTCATCAAGTCCATAGATAAAATCCTCTCTAAGCGTTTCTGAAGTATGTATCCCTGAACAAATTTAGTGAAATAAAATCATTAATCTGTGTTGATCCCATTTTGCCATACCTTTCACTTTACCTCACTGTCTCCTTTTGTGAAATATTTTAAGAAAGCAACGTCCCTCACAGGACTGTTTTGAGGAATGCCTCATGGCTGTGAAGGAGTTTGTACAATGCAACATTTTGCTTAGCCCTTCAGTACATTTTACTTGGATTGTTTTCAAGAACTTTATTTTTTTTGAGAAGAAGTCTTGCTCTATCACCTAGGCTGGAGTGCAGTGGTGCGATCTCAGCTCACTGCAACCTCCACCTCCTGGGTTCAAGCGATTCTTCTGCCTCAGCCTCCCAAGTAGCTGGGATTACAGGCACCTGCCACCAGGCCTGGACAATTTTTTTTTTTTTTTTTTTTTTTTTTTTTTTTTTTTAGTAAAGATGGGGTTTCAGCATATTGGCCAGGCTGGTCTTGAATTCCTGCCCTTAAGTGACCCACCCACCTCGGCCTCCTAAAGTGCTGGGATTATAGGCCTGAGCCACTGCGCCTGGCCATTCAATGACTAATTTTTAAAAGCAATATTACAAAGTGGTCAGAAGCCTTTTCAGAAATGTTGGAGAAAATGATCACTAATGCTAGTTAATAGTCTTCGCCTAAAAATGAATGCAACTTTTACCCTTGATCATATAGCAAATATATTTTGGAACCTGAATGCTGAATGGCTTCTTTGTTGCTGTTAAGGACTAGATTCTAGTAACCAGAATATCAGTTGGGGTCATTATCATTGTTAGTAATAGATTGGAAACATATAGTGTTCTATGCATTACTCAGAAATAAGAGACATAAGCAAAAATGAACATCATTCCTTCAGCCACACATTGTATATTACACATAGAAGAACCTGCTCAATATCTATAAAAGACTGTATGAATTCAAGCACAGTGCCGACCTGCCCAGTAAAATGCCCAGTAAAATGTGCATTAAAAAAGTCATTAATAGGACATAAGTCCTGCTAAAGATGGCAATTCATTAGGACCTCAGGCTGCTGTAACAGAATACGATAGACTGGGTGGCTTATAAGAAACAGAAGTTTATTGCTCACAGTTCTGGAGCAAAATATAAATTATGGAAATTTTCTTTAGGAAATTTCTTTCTTTTAATTTTTATTGTTAATGGTAATATCTTTACTGTGTAATTCTAATATCAGCATATATCTTGTTGTCTTTGATTACAGACATAAAAATGCTTGAAAAACTCAAAGGGGATATAGAATGATGACTCTAAGAAATAATCTAGTTTTAGTTGCTACTCTGCAACATACTGTCTTTATTATCTTGGTCAAGTTATATGGCCTTTCTAAGATTCAGCTTGCTCATCTGTAAAATGGATGTTATAATATCCAACCTCCTTGTGAGGTTATTGTGATGAGCTAGTGTTCACTTTGCTCAATAGATGCTTGTTGTAGTGGTTACAGCTATCTGTGGTCATTACCCTTTGTGTTTGAAGAGCTTGACTGAGATTTGTCCAGAAAAAGGGAATCGTTGATGATAGTACCTGGGGTGGTACACATTTATTGTGTTACAAAATAGGCATTGTACTAGGCGCCATTGCTGATAGGAATAAGACACAGGAGAGAGAGGTGTGAAGGGTTTTGAGTAGGGCTTTTTGATATTATGATGGTATTAAAACCAAGGACTGAGGAATGCTTAAATTATTCTCTGACTCTTCCCACCCTCCATGGGATTTCTGGTGGAGTCTTGCACAAAGCTCTCAATAGGATAATCAGACTCAAACAGCCTCTTTATAGTAGCTTTGCAAACCACATAAATGCAGTACACTGATTGATTGTATAAGCTGGATCTGAGCATATTATTTAGATTTGAAGTGTAACTAGGAGAGGATCTTTTACTGCCTTTCCATTTCCCAATTCTGAATCTTGGGACTAGTCTATTCAATGTGCTTGCAATAAGAAAGAGGAGAGAAAAATGCCTAGATCTGTAGGTCTTGACCCTGCTTGCTCATACTGAAGATCAACTGAAGAAGGAGAAGAAGAGGAGCCTGAGCAGCCTTTCTCCTAGGAGACAAGCCCTCTCTTGCTGTCCATGTGATATGGATGCAAGAATATGGAGTACAATGCATGGGAGCTTACTTTTAAGTCATATTAACCTTTTTCACTAGTAAAATGTGGCCTCATCTATATCCTGGGATTAAACCAATTAATTTAGCAACACCATTGGTGCTGGTAGTAGGCCCAATTAAGGAGATCGGCAAGGGATAGAGGTGTTTGAGGAGAAGTGACTCTTTAGGATTATTGTCCTCTCGAGTCATTGGACTTAACAGCCAAGCCTCTGGTCAGTCAGAGGTGTGGCTGTATCCCAAAGAGGATATGACCAGTCATGACCAGCAGATACCTTCTTTTATCTTCCTGAGGCTTCTTCTCTGCTATATACCCTTGCCCCTTTGTATCCTCCTGGAACAGTGACATGAGCAGTTAAATTACTGTCTCTAAGCCTCTGAAATGAGTCAGAACTGGAATTGATTAATGCCTCCAAGGGCATTTTGAGCATTAGGTCAAAAATTTATTGTTTATTTTATTTCCCATGCAAACCATAACCACATCATCCAACCCAGCTTACCAGAGAAGATGATTCAACTAGCCCAAATAGGCCATTATGAATATTTGAAAATTTAAGCTTCTAAATTAAAAAAAACTGATTATGAAAGTAATTATATTTAAAAACCATTACTGTATGTAGGGGGTAATATTAATGCTTTTGGGTCAGGATATTATCCCAAGAACTTTTGGAATGAATGTAACGTAAGTTGCTTCTTATATAAATGGAGTAAATTCATCTGATGAGTCCACTCATGGGGAAAAAAAAAAGCCAGTTTTACATAAGAATGCCCTTAGTGAAGCAATAAAAATGATGAATTTTATTAAATCTTGACCTTTAAGTGCATGTCTTTTATTTATTTATTTATTTGCCAAGACCAGCTTGTTTGGGGAGACCCTAACCCAGCAGCACTAGAGGAATTAAAGACACACACACAGAAATATAGAGGTGTGAAGTGGGGAAATCAGGGGTCTCACAGCCTTCAGAGCTGAGAGCCCCAAACAGAGATTTACCCACGTATTTATTAACAGCAAGCCAGTCATTAGCATTGTTTCTATAGATATTAAATTAACTAAAAGTATTCCTTACGGGAAACGAAGGGATGGGCCGAATTAAAGGAATAGGTTGGGGTAGTTAACTGCAGCAGGAGCATGTCCTTAAGGCACAGATCGCTCATGCTATTGTTTGTGGCTTAAGAATGCCTTTAAGCGGTTTTCTGCCCTGGGCGGACCAGGTGTTCCTTGCCATCATTCCGGTAAGCCCACCACCTTCCAGCGTGGGCGTTATGGCCATCATGAACATGTCACAGTGCTGCAGAGATTTTGTTTATGGCCAGTTTTGCGGCCAGTTTATGTCCAGATTTTGGGGGACTTGTTCCCAACATTTATTTATTTATTTTTATTTTTTGGTAGAGACAGGGCTTCTCCTTGTTGGCCAGGCTGGTCTCGACCTCCTGACCTCAGGTGATCCACCCACCTTGGCCTCCCAAAGTACTAGGATTACAGGCATGAGCCACCATGTTCGGCCAGTGCATGTCTTTTTAATATTCTGTGTGACAAAAATAAGAGTAAAATACCTGTGCTACACATCATAGTATAACAGGAGTCTCACAGTGCTTGTGTGATTGAGTTGTGAGCTGAACTTGCTGCTTTTTCCATGGAATACTATTTTTACTTAAAAAAATCTGACAAACTATGCTTACTCTGTCTTGTGTTTTTGTCAACAATTTTTGTGAAAACAAAGTGAGCCTGTCACTTTAAGAGACAGAATTTGTTGCCAATGATAAAAATCTCAGCTTTCAAGCGAAAAGTGAAATTTTGGAAAACGAATATCCACCACATTGAGCTTGACAACTTTGCAATACTTAAAAGACTTTCCTGAGGAGATTGGTGGTAATATTAACAAATGTTACTGTTGACACTGAATAAATGCAGAAATAATGACATGGAATAATGTTTTTAGTTTGTTTATCATTTGTTTTTATAATTCTAAAGAAGGAAGTGTTAAGTACTGGAGACAGCAATTTTTACAAGTTAAATACTTTTTTTTTTTAGTTGAAAAGTTCTACAAGTGAAGTTTCTTTAATATACTTTGAGTTCTAGGGTACATGTACACAACGTGCAGGTTTGATACATAGGTATACATGTGCCATGTTGGTTTGCTGCACGCATCAACTCATCATTTACACTAGATATTTCTCCTAATGCTATCCCTCCCACAGCCTCCCATCCCCGACAGGCCCTGGTGTGTGATGTTCCCTGCCCTATGTCTAAGTGATCTCATTGTTCAATTCCCACCTATGGGTGAGAACATGCAGTGTTTGGTTTTCTGTCCTTGTGATAGTTTGCTGAGAACGATGGTTTCCAGCTTTGTCCATGTCCCTGCAAAGGACATGAACTCATCCTTTTTTATGGCTGCATAGTATTCCATGGTGTATACGGTGCCACAGTTTCTTAATCCAGTCTATCATTGATGGACATTTGGGTTGGTTCCAAGTCTTTGCTATTGTGAATAGTGCCACAATAAACATACATGTGCCTGTGTCTTTATAGCAGCATGATTTATAATCCTTTGGGTGTATACCCAGTAATGGGATGGCTGGGTCAAATGGCAATTCTAGTTCTGGATCCTTGAGGAATTGCCACACTGTCTTCCACAATGGTTGAACTAATTTACACTCCCACCAACAGTGTAAAAGCATTCCTATTTCTCCACATCCTCTTCAGCATCTGTTGTTTCCTGACTTTTTAATGATCGCCATTCTAACTGGCATGAGATGGTATCTCATTGTGGTTTTGATTTGCATTTCTCTGATGACCAGTGATGATGAGCATTTTTTCATGTGTCTGTTGGCTGCATAGATGTCTTCTTTTGAGAAGTGTCTGTTCATATCCTTTGTCCACTTTTTGATGGGGTTGTTTTTTTCTTGTAAATTTGTTTGAGTTCTTTATAGATTCTGGATATTCGCCCTTTGTCAGAAGGGTAGATTGCAAAAATTTTCTCCCATTCTGTAGGTTGCCTGTTCACTCTAATGGTAGTTTCTTTTGCCATGCAGAAGCTCTTTAGTTTAATTAGATTCCATTTGTCTATTTTGGCTTTTGTTGCCATTGCTTTTAGCGTTTTAGTCATGAAGTCCTTGCCCATGCGTATGTCCTGAATGGTATTGCCTAGGTTTTTTTCTAGGGTTTTTATGGTTTTAGGTCTAACATTTAAGTCTTCAATCCATCTTGAATTAATTTTTGTATAAGGTGTAAGGAAGGGATCCAGTTTCAGCTTTCTACATATAGCTAGCCAGTTTTCCCAGCACCATTTATTAAATAGGAAATCCTTTCCCCATTTCTTGTTTTTGTCAGGTTTGTCAAAGATCAGGTGATTGTAGATGTGTGGTGTTATTTCTGAGGCCTCTGTTCTGTTCCATTGGTCTATATATCTGTTTTGGTACCAGTACCATGCTGTTTGGTTACTATAGCCTTGTAGTATAGTTTGAAGTCAGGTAGCATGATGCCTCCAGCTTTGTTCTTTTGGCTTAAGATTGTCTTGGCAATGTGGGCTCTTTTTTGGTTCCATATGAAATTTAAAGTCGGTTTTTCCAATTCTGTGAAGAAAGTCATTGGTAGCTTGATGGGGATGGCATTGAATCTATAAATTACTTTGGGTGGCCATTTTCACGCTATTGATTCTTCCTATCCATGAGCATGGAATATTCTTCCATTCGTTTGTGTCCTCTTTTATTTCATTGAGCAGTGGTTTGTAGTTCTCCTTGAAGAGGTCCTTCACATCCCTTTTAAGTTGGATTCCTAGGTATTTTAGTCTCTTTGTAGCAATTGTGAATGGGAGTTCACTCATGATTTGTCTGTCTGTTAATGGTGTGTAGGAATGCTTGTGATTTTTGCACATTGATTTTGTATCCTGAGACTTTGCTGAAGTTGCTTATGAGCTTAAGGAGATTTTGGGCTGAGACGATAGGGTTTTCTAAATATACAATCATGTCATCTGCAAACAGGGAAAATTTGACTTCCTCATTTCCTAATTGAATACCCTTTATTTCTTTCTCTTGCCCGATTGCCCTGGCCAGAACTTCCAACAGTATATTGAATAGGAATGGTGAGAGAGGGCATCCTTGTCTTGTGCCCATTTTCAAAGGGAATGCTTCCAGTTTTTGCCCATTCAGTATGATATTGGCTGTGGGTTTGTTATAAATAGCTCTTATTATTTTGAGATACATTCCATCAATACCTAGTTTATTGAGAGTTTTTAGCATGAAGGGCTGTTGAATTTTGTCAAAGGCCTTTTCTGCATCTATTGCAATAATCATGTGGTTTTTTGTCGTTGGTTCTATTTATGTGATGGATTATGTTTATTGATTTGTGTATGTTGAACCAGCCTAGCATCCCAGGGATGAAGCCAACTTGATCATGGTGGATAAGCTTTTTGATATGCTGCTGGATTCGGTTTGCCAGTGTTTTATTGAGGATTTTCGCATCAGTGTTCATCAGGGATATTGGTCCAAAATTTTCTTTTTTTGTTGTGTCTCTGCCAGGCTTTGGTATCAGGATGATGTTAGCCTCATAAAATGAGTTAGGGAGGATTCCCTCTTTTTCTATTGATTGGAATAGTTTCAGAAGGAATGGTACTAGCTCCTCCTTGTACCTCTGGTAGAATTCGGCTGTGAATCCATCTGGTCCTGGACTTTTTTTGGTTGGTAAGCTATTAATTATTGCCTCAATTTCAGAGTCTGTTAATGGTCTATTCAGAGATTCAGCTTCTTCCTGGTTTAGTCTTGGGAGGGTGTATGTGTCCAGGAATTTATCCATTTCTTCTAGATTTTCTAGTTTATTTGCATAGAGGTGTTTATAGTATTCTCTGATGGTAGTTGGTATTTCTGTGGGATCGGTGGTGATATCCCCTTTATCATTTTTTATTGCGTCTATTTGATTCTTCTCTCTTTTCTTCTTTATTAGTCTTGCTAGCAGTCTATCAATTTTGTTGATCTTTTCAAAAAACCGGCTTCTGAATTCATTGATTTTTTGAAGGGTTTTTTGTGTCTCTATCTTCTTCAGTTCTGCTCTGATCTTAGTTGTTTCTTGCCTTCTGCTAGTTTTTGAATTTGTTTGCTCTTGCTTCTCTAGTTGTTTTAATTGTGATGTTAGGGTGTCGATTTTAGATCTTTCCTGCTTTCTCTAGTGGGCATTTAGTGATATAAATTTCCCTCTACACACTGCTTTAAATGTGTCCCAGAGATTCTGGTACGTTGTGTCTTTGTTCTCATTGGTTTCCAAGAACATCTTTATGTCTCCCTTCATTTTGTTATTTAACCAGTAGTCATTCAGGAGCAGATTGTTCAGTTTCCATGTAGTTGTGCGGTTTTGAGTGAGTTTCTTAATCCTGAGTTCTAATTTGATTGCACTGTGGTCTGAGAGACAGTTTGTTGTGATTTCTGTTCTTTTACATTTGCTGAGGAGCTTTACTTCCAATTATGTGGTCAGTTTTAGAATAAGCATGATGTGGTGCTGAGAAGAATGTATATTCTGTTGATTTGGGGTGGAGATTTCTGTTGATGTCTATTAGGTCTGCTTGGTGCAGAGCTGAATTCAAGTCCTGGATATCCTTGTTAACCTTCTGTCTCATTGATCTGTCTAATATTGAGAGTGGGGTGTTACACTCTCCCATTATTATTGTGTGGGAGTCTAAGTCTCTTCGTAGGTCTCTAAGGACTTGCTTTATGAATCTGGGTGCTCCTGTATGGGGTGCATATATATTTAGGATAGTCAGCTCTTCTTGTTGAATTGATCCCTTTACCATTATGTAATGGCCTTTTTTGTCTCTTTTGATCTCTGTTGGTTTAAAGTCTGTTTTATCAGAGACTAGGATTGCAACCCCTGGTTTTTTTTTTTGCTTTCCATTTGCTTGATAGATCTTCTTCCATCCCTTTATTTTGAGTCCATGTGCATCTTTGCACGTGAGACGGGTCTCCTGAATACAGCACACTGATGGGTCTTGACTCTATCCAATTTGCCAGTCTGTGTCTTTTAATGGGGGCATTTAGCCCATTTATATTTAAGGTTAATATTGTTATGTTTAAATTTGATCTTGTCATTATGATGTTCGCTGGTTATTTTGCCTGTTAATTGATACAGTTTCTTCATAGCATTGGTGGTCTTTACAATTTGGCCTTTTTTTTCCCGTGGCTTGTACGGGTTGTTTCTTTCCATGTTTAGTGCTTCCTTCAGGCGCTCTTGTAAGGCAGGCCTGGTGGTGACAAAATCTCTCAGCATTTGCTTGTCTGTAAAGGACTTTATTTATCCTTCACTTATGAAGCTTAGTTTGGCTGGATATGAAATTCTGGGTTGAAAATTCTTTTCTTTAAGAATGTTGAATATTGGCCCATACTCTCTTCTGGCTTGTAGGGTTTCTGCCGATAGATCTGCTGTTAGTCTGATGGGCTTCCCTTTGTGCATAACTCAACCTTTCTCTCTAGCTGCCCTTAACACTTTTTCCTTCATTTCAAGTTTGGTGAATCTGACAATTACGTGTCTTGGGACTGCTCTTAAGTGAAGATTTTAAAAATCATTTTTTTTTAAATTTGAAAATTGGAATAAGATAAAAGATAACCACAGCTATCGATCAATGAGTGAAAAGAAGTCTTGGTTTTTCAATTGGGAAACACGGAAAAAAATGTATTCAGGAACATGAAAAATGCCTTAAAAACCTATCAAGGAAATTATGATTATTTTGCATTACTCAGAATATTAAACTGCCTGAAATTTGTTAACGTATTCTATATATTTTTATTGAGCATTTACTATGTGCCAGGAATTATTTTGGGCAAATGGGATATAGCAATGAATGGAAGTCACAAAATTGCTGCCACCACAGGGCTTACATTCTAATTCTAGTGTGGAATTATAACAGAAATGCTTTAGCAAAATGTAAACCACTTCAAGGAAGCTTTTATTTCTCTGTTTTGTGGACGCCTCATATGATAGAATTTACCTCGTGAATCTCTGTCACTCTATTTGAAACATGAAATGTGATACAAGTGGATTGTATTTATAGAGTATATTAAATGGGCTATATTATTAATGAGATGTGTTAAAAGTACTAAAAGTTCACATTTGAAGTGAGCTGGCAAGTCCAGAATAAGTCCTTTTAATTTTTATACCAGTGTTTATTCCTGTTCCCCGGGAGAGGAGGCATTTTTTTCTGTCAACACTGGGCGATTTAAGAACTGACTTGGGGGATGAAAATAACTATGGTGAGTCCACAGGGGCAAACAGTTCTGCTCCAGCCAATCCACATCTGTTCACCTTAAGTAGAGAGGCTGGGGTGAGTCAATATTTACTCAGCCTCAGTGCCTCAGAAAAGGTGATGAATTTTATCTTATGAGCTGCTTTCAGTCATCATGTATATAGTTCACACACCATTAATAAGAAGACTCATTCACCATGGAAATAATCTGCTAGTCTGAGAGAATGTTGGTCCCTAAGACAAGCATCTTGAAGTATCAAAGTTTCATCACAGATGTTTACTACTTCCTGTTTCTGTGGTCTAAAATTCACCTCAAATGTGTAGTTAACCTGTAAGTGATGAACCACTTCCATCACTTCCGCAATAAAATTAAAACGTGTCTGCTGGGGCACCCCCTCCCCATTTGTTTGCTTGTGTGTTTATTTTTGCAGTGA